AGACTACAGTGCTCTTCTGGGTCTAGCCACCCAGTGGGCCTACCAGACTCTGGGCTGGTGCTAGGGAATGTCTGCAAGGGATCCAGTGGTGTTACCTGTCTTCAAGACTCCCAGCAGTGAATACCAGCACCATCTCTGACAGAAGTGGGAGGGGAGTGATGCAAACTCTGCAAGATTCCTTGGTTGTAGATAGACTTAGAGTATTGACTTTCTCAAATGCTGGTTATAATTATAGTGAACTTATCACGTGGACAGACGCAGGACTTCTGGTTAGCCAGGGTGTTGTAAGCAGTGGTGATAGCTGAGAATATGCAGCCGTTTTCTCCTTCCTGGGTACAGTGCTATTCTGCCTAGAGGTGAGTTTTTGCCTGTCTCACAGAGTAGGCTGCAGCCTGCCACTTCTTTCAAAAGTTCTGTGGATTCTTTCAGCTTTCCTGTTCAGTTCCTGCATTCGTTCCTGGAGAAAAAAAAATTATAGTGTGAATCTCTACACGCTATTCTGTCCTTCCAGATGGGAGAGGCATGCTAATGCTGCCTCCAATCTGTTGTCTTGGGGGGAAAGAAAGCAATTTGTTTTTGTTTTTTTTTTTAATGGATTTGCTGGGTTTAGTAACCCAGAGGTCATTGGGAACCTTGGCGAAAGTTATTTCAGTGGAGCAGTAGGAAGGAAGCCAGTTGCAGTGTCTTTGTTGAGCAGCAGAGGGGAGGTGAGGAAGTGGAGAGAGCAGCTGTGGTGGCTGAAGGGTGCTAGGACAGAGGGAGCATGATAAAGCCATAAGTAAGATGTGGTAGAAGGGAAAGAGCCAGGACAGAGGGGAGAGAAAGCAGGATCCTCAAGGACCAGAGAGGCAGTGGGTCCCACAGTCAGGTGCGGGGATTCAACAGAAACAGAAGGAGGGACGCTTCTCACTCTGACCCCGGAAAGAAGGAAGAAACTGCGTGCGAGTTCAGACAAGTCCGTTGGCGGGGGCTGGGATGCCTGCATCTTCCTTGTTAAAAAAGGAAGTGCAGGTTCAAAACATTCAGAGACAGAAGGTGGATAGACAAATCTCCACCTTCAGACTGGTAGGCTCCTCCAGAAGCCATCAGACAGGAAGATGTGAAAATCCCCAGCACTCATCCCAGAATCACTAAGTGGCACCTGTCCTGGGCCAAAGTCCCAGGACAGACCTCATTGTTCCTCTGTGGGAATACCTCCCCAGGAGGGCATCCTGGATTTCCCCCTTGCAACCCAGGTCAGAAGTTTCATCGTCAAGGTTGTTTCATCTTTTTTTTCCTGTCTAACAGCTCTGACTACCACCCAACCTTGAGGCACAGTGAAGACATCGGTGGCCACTCCAATAACAGCAGGTAGGTGACTTGTTCAGTCTGAGATGCTGGCAACTGTGTTCTCACCACCACCTCCCTTTCATAGGTCACAGCTGCTCTTCTGGAGGTGTCCTACAGGTGAAAAGCCCAGCGACCCAGTAAGTCTTGGAACACCCACCCTTCCCACCAGATTATGCAGTAACCTTCATCTCTCTTCTATAGGTCAGGATTTAAGTTTACCTCAAAAATGGAAGATTTTAACATGGAGAGTGACAGCTTTGAAGATTTCTGGAAAGGTGAAGATCTTAGTAATTACAGTTACAGCTCTACCCTGCCCCCTTTTCTACTAGATGCCGCCCCATGTGAACCAGAATCCCTGGAAATCAACAAGTATTTTGTGGTCATTATCTATGCCCTGGTATTCCTGCTGAGCCTGCTGGGAAACTCCCTCGTGATGCTGGTCATCTTATACAGCAGGGTCGGCCGCTCCGTCACTGATGTCTACCTGCTGAACCTAGCCTTGGCCGACCTACTCTTTGCCCTGACCTTGCCCATCTGGGCCGCCTCCAAGGTGAATGGCTGGATTTTTGGCACATTCCTGTGCAAGGTGGTCTCACTCCTGAAGGAAGTCAACTTCTATAGTGGCATCCTGCTACTGGCCTGCATCAGTGTGGACCGTTACCTGGCCATTGTCCATGCCACACGCACACTGACCCAGAAGCGCTACTTGGTCAAATTCATATGTCTCAGCATCTGGGGTCTGTCCTTGCTCCTGGCCCTGCCTGTCTTACTTTTCCGAAGGACCGTCTACTCATCCAATGTTAGCCCAGCCTGCTATGAGGACATGGGCAACAATACAGCAAACTGGCGGATGCTGTTACGGATCCTGCCCCAGTCCTTTGGCTTCATCGTGCCACTGCTGATCATGCTGTTCTGCTACGGATTCACCCTGCGTACGCTGTTTAAGGCCCACATGGGGCAGAAGCACCGGGCCATGCGGGTCATCTTTGCTGTCGTCCTCATCTTCCTGCTCTGCTGGCTGCCCTACAACCTGGTCCTGCTGGCAGACACCCTCATGAGGACCCAGGTGATCCAGGAGACCTGTGAGCGCCGCAATCACATCGACCGGGCTCTGGATGCCACCGAGATTCTGGGCATCCTTCACAGCTGCCTCAACCCCCTCATCTACGCCTTCATTGGCCAGAAGTTTCGCCATGGACTCCTCAAGATTCTAGCTATACATGGCTTGATCAGCAAGGACTCCCTGCCCAAAGACAGCAGGCCTTCCTTTGTTGGCTCTTCTTCAGGGCACACTTCCACTACTCTCTAAGACCTCCTGCCTAAGTGCAGCCCCGTGGGGTTCCTCCCTTCTCTTCACAGTCACATTCCAAGCCTCATGTCCACTGGTTCTTCTTGGTCTCAGTGTCAATGCAGCCCCCATTGTGGTCACAGGAAGTAGAGGAGGCCACGTTCTTACTAGTTTCCCTTGCATGGTTTAGAAAGCTTGCCCTGGTGCCTCACCCCTTGCCATAATTACTATGTCATTTGCTGGAGCTCTGCCCATCCTGCCCCTGAGCCCATGGCACTCTATGTTCTAAGAAGTGAAAATCTACACTCCAGTGAGACAGCTCTGCATACTCATTAGGATGGCTAGTATCAAAAGAAAGAAAATCAGGCTGGCCAACGGGGTGAAACCCTGTCTCTACTAAAAATACAAAAAAAAAAAAAAATTAGCCGGGCGTGGTGGTGAGTGCCTGTAATCACAGCTACTTGGGAGGCTGAGATGGGAGAATCACTTGAACCCGGGAGGCAGAGGTTGCAGTGAGCCGAGATTGTGCCCCTGCACTCCAGCCTGAGCGACAGTGAGACTCTGTCTCAGTCCATGAAGATGTAGAGGAGAAACTGGAACTCTCGAGCGTTGCTGGGGGGGATTGTAAAATGGTGTGACCACTGCAGAAGACAGTATGGCAGCTTTCCTCAAAACTTCAGACATAGAATTAACACATGATCCTGCAATTCCACTTATAGGAATTGACCCACAAGAAATGAAAGCAGGGACTTGAACCCATATTTGTACACCAATATTCATAGCAGCTTATTCACAAGACCCAAAAGGCAGAAGCAACCCAAATGTTCATCAATGAATGAATGAATGGCTAAGCAAAATGTGATATGTACCTAACGAAGTATCCTTCAGCCTGAAAGAGGAATGAAGTACTCATACATGTTACAACACGGACGAACCTTGAAAACTTTATGCTAAGTGAAATAAGCCAGACATCAACAGATAAATAGTTTATGATTCCACCTACATGAGGTACTGAGAGTGAACAAATTTACAGAGACAGAAAGCAGAACAGTGATTACCAGGGACTGAGGGGAGGGGAGCATGGGAAGTGACGGTTTAATGGGCACAGGGTTTATGTTTAGGATGTTGAAAAAGTTCTGCAGATAAACAGTAGTGATAGTTGTACCGCAATGTGACTTAATGCCACTAAATTGACACTTAAAAATGGTTTAAATGGTCAATTTTGTTATGTATATTTTATATCAATTTAAAAAAAAACCTGAGCCCCAAAAGGTATTTTAATCACCAAGGCTGATTAAACCAAGGCTAGAACCACCTGCCTATATTTTTTGTTAAATGATTTCATTCAATATCTTTTTTTTAATAAACCATTTTTACTTGGGTGTTTATATTACTGCTTCCAAATTGCTACAGAGTGGTG